AATATGGGCAGACAAGAAAAATATGAAAGTGGGACAGAGACATGGAGGATAAAGTGAGATGGTCTAACACCTATGTTATATTCTAGGAGTTCATTTACTCTATAAGTGTATATTTTTAGCAAATATTGTACCAGACACTTTGCAAAGTGCTGGAGAAGAGTAAGACAAGAGGGTTTCCTGTTTCCTGAGTGGATTCTGGAGTAACACTGGGCCACCCAGTTGAGACAGACTGCCTTCAGGCTGGACGCGGTGGCTTGCGCCTGCAGTCCTAGCACTTTGGGAGGCCAAGGGGGGAAGATCGCTTGAGTCCAGAAGTTGGAGACCAGATTGGGCAACATAGAGAGATCCCCCTCTCTGCAAAAAATTGAAAAAAAGTCCCAGCTACCCAGGAGACTGAGGTGGGAGGATTGCTTGAACTCAGGGCTTCGAGGTTGCAGTGAGCTATGATCTCACCACTGCACTCCATCCTGGGAGACAGAACAAGACTTCTCTCTCTCTTTCTCAAAAAACACAAACAAACAAACAAACAAAAACCCCCCACAAAAAACAGCTCCGATGCTGGCTCCTCCAGGAAGCCTTCCCTGACTACACATACACACACGCACGCACACTACCCGGGGTCAGGAGCCTCTTAAGTGAGCCGGTTAGATCCAGTGCGCCCCCTATCTCCTCTGCCCCTACGCCTCGCGCAAGGCCCTCGCAGCCGGAATAGTCGCGCATTGACCGACTGGACTCTAAAGCCCCTTGGGGCAGGTGCTGTGTCCAGTAGTGTATCTGGCGATGCACCGAGTCCTTTCCACGGAGGGCAAGCAGGTGAAATGGCACGGAAGTGGAAGGGGCCTAGCCACAGAGCGCCTCGAGCTGGGCAGTCAATCCTGGGGAAGCCCTGGTGGTCTTCGCCTCGCCGGGTTCGGAACAGCAGGCTGGGATCAGCAACCATCGAGACGCATCCGCCGAGACCTCCGAGCATCCTAGAGAGGACACGGAAGCGAGTCTTTCCTTACGCACCTGTCTAACAGCGTCCGCAGCTCACTTCCGGACCGCGGATAGCACTGGCGACCCTAGCGGGTGAGAGGCCCTTCAGGGCCGCGGCGGGTGAGAGCCTCTTCAGGGCCGCAGCGGGTGGCGGGCGAAGTGGTAAACGGGCGCGGGGACGGGTTTTGGTGCCGCTACGGGGCTCGGCGGCAGCGGGGTTGCAGTAGAGCCCGTCTCCCTCCGCTCAGCCCCGGCTGAGGGCGGCAAGTCTCTCAGGAGCTGCCTTCAGCGGCCCCGAGGCCCTGCGGGTCTGGACGCTGAGGGGCCGCCGCGCTGTAGGCTCAGGTAGGAGCGAGGCTGATCCCGCTCTGCCAGGCGTCAGGTGATCTTTCCGTTTTCTGACAAGCAGGATCTCCTTCCCCTGGTGCTTTGGACTTCCAAGTCTGTCTTCCCAGTCTAGGTCTTCCGCATAATCCACTTGGAGGTAAATAGGACTCATTCTCCAGTCTACTTCAATGGTATATATGTTGCTCCATTGTCTTTTTCAGGTTGAGCGCACCATCACATCTAAGCCATCAGCAAGTTTGTTGGTTTTAATCTCCAAAATACGTCTTGATTTTGTCTGACTCTTTGCCACCACCCTGATCTAAGCCCTTATCATCTGCTTGAATCACTGTAAGTGCCATTTCCCTCTTGCCACCTCTAGCTTAACAGAGCACCCTACTTATTTTCTTTCTAGAACTTGTCTCCACTTGCAGTTTTTAAAAGAGTTGCTTCCATTTGACTTTTTCTGTCTGCTGTACCAGCATATGAGTTTCAGGAGGGTAAGCTCCCAGTGTGTCTTGTTTTCTATTTTCTGACCTTTCATGTGTCTCTTGTTCTCAAAAGGGTCATTGATGCAGTCATTCTCAGTCTCCTCGGAGGGAGTCTGAAGATGCTTAAAGAGCATCCAGAGATGGCGGAAGCTCCTCAGCAGCAGTTGGGTATTCCTGTGGTGAAACTGGAGAAAGAGTTGCCATGGGGCAGAGGAAGGGAGGACCCTAGTCCAGAGACTTTTCGGCTGAGGTTTCGGCAGTTCCGCTACCAGGAGGCAGCTGGACCCCAGGAAGCTCTTAGGGAGCTCCAGGAGCTCTGTCGTCGGTGGCTGAGGCCCGAGTTGCACACCAAGGAGCAGATCCTGGAGCTGCTGGTGCTGGAGCAGTTCCTCACTATCCTGCCCCGCGAGTTCTACGCCTGGATCCGGGAGCATGGCCCAGAGAGTGGCAAGGCCCTGGCCGCCATGGTGGAGGACCTGACAGAAAGAGCACTGGAGGCCAAGGCGGTGGGTGAGGAGGGGATCCAGGTCTGGCGCCCTCATTCTAATCGGTGTTGGGAACTGTTCTTAGGTTCCATGCCACAGGCAGGGAGAGCAGGAGGAAACAGCACTTTGCAGAGGCGCTTGGGAGCCAGGCATCCAGCTGGGGCCAGTGGAGGTCAAGCCTGAATGGGGGATGCCCCCTGGGGAAGGAGTTCAAGGTCCAGACCCAGGTACCGAGGAGCAGCTCAGTCAGGACCCTGGAGATGAGACACGGGCCTTCCAGGAGCAAGGTGAGTAAGACGCAGATAGTGGGGATGTCAGGTGATCTTTCTCATGCTTTTTGTCCCTGCTCAGCACTACCTGTTCTGCAGGCGGGTCCTGGCCTCCCCGCAGTGAATCCCAGAGACCAAGAGATGGCAGCTGGGTTCTTTACTGCTGGATCGCAGGTGAGCTCTGACTCCCTTTGCAGAAATCATGATCTTTATTCATAGCAATCTCCTATTGTTGCAGGGGTTGGGGCCATTTAAAGATATGGCCCTGGCCTTCCCTGAGGAGGAGTGGAGGCATGTGACCCCAGCCCAGATAGACTGCTTTGGGGAGTATGTGGAACCGCAGGACTGCAGGGTCTCTCCAGGTAAGACTGTCTCCACCCACAGGTGAGGAACTTTGCTTATCTATTATAATGCTTTTAATTCCAGAATGGCTTCCACAATGTCTTAAAAAGAAAACCCTAAAAAACAAAAATTATGGATGAAGGAAGATTGTTCAATGAAAAGTGGACAAATGACTTTTTCTTGTTGAGGCAAATAGCGAAGCACTCTGCTTAATTTCCACGGAATTTGTGCCAGTTTTCAAAGACTACAATTTGAAGAGGCATTATATGCAAAAACGTGCTGACAAATTTGGTGTGTATGTGTTGTAAGGACAAAATAGCAGAACTGAAAAAAAGTCTGTCTTTTCAACAAAAAAGATTTTTTAAAAAGTTACAACTCGGACTCAATCGTAAGGTAAAACCTAGTTATGTGGTAGCAAATTTAATAGCAAAAAAATCAAAACCATTTACTGATGGTGAGTTTATTAAGCAATGTCTGGAAGATGTGGTAGATATTATTTGCCTTGAGAAACTGATATTTCTAAAATCAGTTTGTCTCACCAGACTATAGCCAGGAGAATTGGAGAAATTGGGAAATCTATTGAAAGACGTTTGGAGAGTAAAACTGCTAATTTAAAATTTTATGCTTTGGTGATGGATGAAGGCACTGACACTACAGATACGGCACAACTTGCTATTTTTATTAGAGGTATTGATGATGAATATAATGTCACTGAAGAAATCGAAATGTCACCATGCTATTAAAAGACACAACTAAATCAAGAGATTTATATGAAGCAGTGAAAAATATGTTAAAGCAATTTTCTTTGTCCTTTGTAAACATATGTGATATAGCTACAGATGCTGCCCTGGCGATGGTAGGTAAAAGAGAGGGACTTGTACAATTAATAGATGATGCAGTTGCCACACAAAACTCACATTTGATGAAGTATTATTGCATAATACATCAAGAAAATCCATGTGCACAAGCTTTAAAAGTAGATAACGTCATGCAAATTGTCATCAAGGCTGTAAATTTCACAAGGGCCCAGGAATTGAATCATCGCTAGTTTCAGGAATTCCTTAAAAGTATGGATGCTGACTCTAGCAAGTCATTCACTTTTTAGAAGTAAGATGGTTAAGTCAAGGCAAAATGTAAAGATTTTATGCTTTGTGATGTGAAATCAAGCTGTTTATGGTATCAAACAAAATTGGTGCCAGAACTTGACAATGAAAACTGGCTTACAGATTTAGCATTTTTAGTGGGTTTGACGGCCCATTTAAGTGAGTTAAACCTGTGTCTTCAAGTTGAAAACCAACTTAACAATACAATGTTTCAAACCATAACAGCATTCCATATGAAACTGAAATTATGGCAAGCTCAAATTAAGGCAAACAATTTTATGCATTTCGACATGTTGGCTAAACATGGTCCTGTGAACAGCCAAAAATACGCAGCCTTGCTTTTCAATTTGATACAGGAATTTGAAAACAGGTATTTCAAGATTTCTGAAAAAATCATCAATATTTTGGTATATTTGCAACTCCATTTTCAGTCGACATATATATGTTACCTGGCAATTTTGAAATGGAATGCCTAGAGCTGCAATCTGATGTTCAACTTATAGAAAAATTTGATTTTGCCTCTTTACTGGACTTTTGTAAGACCTGTCTTCCCAATGACAAATATCCCTTGCTTCACAATCACACCTTGTTCATGTCATTGCTTTTTGGCAGCACTTACATTTGTGAGCTACTATTTTCAAGGATGAAGAACACGAAGAGTAAAATTAGAACCAAAATATCTGATGAGCACCTTGAGAACTCACTGAGAATTGCAACTACTTCCATCAAGCCAGATACTGATGGATTAGTTTCTCAAAAACAATGTCAAGTACCCCACTAGTTTTATGTTGTTCTCTTTTCTTTTATAATAAAAAATATCAAAAAAGTAGTGAAGTTTAGCTAGATATGTACATTTTCTGTATCAGTGATTGCAAACTTGGAACCTGTTCAATGATTTTGAAAGACCCTCTGAATGGGGCAGTGCATAATTAGGATTATTATGCAAGGACATTTTTGCTTATCTGTGGTGGTAGATATATAATGAAAACTATACACAGACCATTTGTGTGTGTGTGTGTGTGTGTGTGTGTGTGTGTGTGTGTGTGTGTGTATTTTATGTGTGGCCCACGACACTTCTTCTTCCACTGTGGCCCAGGGAAGCCAAAAGATTGGACACCTCTGCTTTAATTCTTATCAAAATTATGGCAGGTTTGTTTGTAGACACTTACAAGCTTATTCTGAATTTTTATGGAAAGGCAAGGGACAAGAAAAGCTAAAGCCATTCTGAAAATATAAATCAATAAAGTGGAAAGAATTGCCCTATATGATGTTAAGAGTTACTGTACAGCTACTAGAGTCACCACAGTGTGGTATTAGTGGAGGAGTAAACAATAAGAAATAGATTCACAAAATATACTCAGCTGAGTTTTGACAATATGCCTACCTTTCCAAAATGGTGTTGGAACATTTGGACAGCCATAGTCCACAGAAAATGAACCTTGATCTAAATCTCATAACTTATGCAAATATTAACACAAAATGGGTAATAGAGTTACATTTTGTAAAGTGTTAAACTATATAACTCTTAGAAAAAGCAATGTAGGAAGGAGGGCTAAGCAAAGGATTTTCAGACTTAACACCAAAAGAACAATCCATAAAAGGAAATATTAATACATTGGCCTCCTCAAATAAATAAAAGTTTGCTCTGATATAGAACCTGTCAGAGAAAAAGACAAACTCCATGTTGTGACTGTAGGACAGCAGGAGGGAGCCACATGGTGACGGAATGGGTCTGCATCTTGATGGTGCTGGTCGTTGCACAAATCTACGAATGTGAAAAATTGCTTAGAACTACCCACACACATAAACACACACAAACAAGGGCATGTAAAACTGGTGAAATCTGAAAAGCTCTGTAAACTATATCAAAGTCAATTTCCTGTACTATAGTATTAGGTTGGTGCAAAAGTTATTGCAGTTTGCCGGTTTTTGTTGTTGTTGTTGTTGTTGTTGTTTGAGATGGAGTCTCATTGGGTTGCCCAGACTGGAGTATAATGGCGTGATCTCGGCTCACTGCAACCTCCGCCTCCCAGGTTCAAGCGATTCTCCTGTCTCAGACTACTGAGTAGCTGGGACTACAGGCGCATGCCACCACACGCAGCTAATTTTTGTATTTTTAGTAGAGATGGGGTTTCACCATGTTGGTCAGGCTGATCTCGAACTCCTGACCTCGTGATCCACCTGCCTCGGCCTCCCAAAGTGCTGGGATTACAGGCATGAGCCATTATGCCCAGCCTGTAGTTTGCCATTTTAACTTTTGTGCCAACCTGATAATATGAATATACTAGATATATATTGCAATATACAAGATTGCAAGATGTTACCACTGGGCGGGACAGGATGAAGAGTACATGGAACCTTCCTGTACATTTTTTAGGTAACCTTCTGTGAATATATGTTTTTTTCAAAATAAAAATTTAATCAGTGGATCAATCATTATTTAAATTTCAAAAAATGGATG